CACAACTGCATGAGGACATGATATCATGCCAACTTTATGCAATGACTATACTAGTTCAAGACTGCACAACTGCTGATGTAGGTCAACCTCATAGTACGGACAGGAACTGTGTTTATCTTATACGCCAACGTATCTCAAGCATCCCAAGGGTGTCTAGACTCTCAGTAAACATTTGTGAAGTGACAGGGTGGGGAGGAGGACCCCGGTCTAACTGCAGCACTATGCTCGTAACCAGCAGATCACCATCTTTTCTCTCTTTTTTTTGAGACGGAGTTTCGCTCTTGTTGCCCAGGCGGGAGTGCACTAGCACTATCTCGACTCACTGCAACCTCCGCCTCCCGGGTTCAAGCGATTCTCCTGTCTCAGCCTCCCAAGTAGCTTGGACTACAGACGCGCGCCACCAAGCCCGGCTAATTTTTTGTATGTTCAGTAGAGACGAGGTTTCACCATGTTGGCCAGGTTGGTCTCGAACTGCTGACCTGAGGTGATTCGCCCGCCTAAGCCTCTGGGCTGGGATTACAGGCGTGAGCCACCGCGCCCAGCCAGATCGCTATCTGAACAGCGATCGACTCTCCACTCTCTACGGCCCCTTAGAAGGAACTTCACCTCTCTGAGCCTCGTTGTACCTATCTGTAAAGTGGGACAGAAACAAAACCATCCAGACTAGGGTTAGAGACAGGAGTCAAACACAACAAAAGGGGCAAAGTTCTGCATAGCAGATAGCTCGGACAATTCGGAGACCTCGCGGAGCCAGGGATCCCGCGCCGTCAGCCGAGGTGGATTAGGACGAGGCCTCTGGAGCAAGCAGAGGTTAACTCGCGACTGTGCGAAAACCTGCAGCTCAGCCTAAGTGTGGCACCCCAGCGCAAGCAATCTCCACGACGTCCTTCCGCTCCGACCTCCTCAAAATTGCGTCCGGAAGAGCAGTGGGTGACCCCTGCCACGCCGCCCAATCGCTGTGCGCGGTCCTGCGCGCATGCGTAAACCGCAGGTCAGCGACGGCGGCCGGGAGGCGGAAGTGGAGGTTGTTGTGGCTCCGAGGGCTGTTCGAGGAGCTGCTGCTGCTGAGGCGGCGGCAACTGCATTGAGGTGGTGGCGGCGCTGCCGGCCCCGGGCCGCTCGGCCTCTCGGCTCGCCTTCCAGCCTCGCCTGAGCCCGCCGGGGCCCGCGCCGGCCAGCGCCTGCCCTATGAGTGTGTCACTGGTTGTTATCCGATTGGAGCTCGCGGAACACTCGCCTGTCCCCGCCGGCTTCGGCTTCAGCGCCGCGGGTGAGTCCCGCGGCCTCGCCGCATTCCCTGTAGCCGGGTCTGGGCCCGGAGGGCTTCCCTTCCCAAAGCACTGGCCCGGGAAAAGCCCGCGGCGAGGGCTGTTGCCCAGGAAGACACGGAGAGGTAATCGGGATCCCTCTCTTTCCCATCCGCCTTACCTTGTATTAATCATTCATGTGTTCTTTAGCCGGGGAAATGTCTGATGAGGAGATAAAAAAGACGACACTAGCCTCAGCTGTAGCCTGTTTAGAAGGCAAGTCACCAGGAGAGAAAGTAGCGATTATCCATCAGCATCTCGGCCGTCGAGAAATGACAGATGTGATCATTGAGACCATGAAGTCCAACCCAGGTATGCTTTCTAAAACCCTGGACTCTCTTTTGTTTATAATCTGCTATTTTTTAACTGGTGAAAGATGAACTAAAAACTACAGTGGAAGAAAGGAAGTCTTCAGAAGCCTCCCCCACTGCGCAAAGAAGTAAAGATCACAGTAAGGAATGCATAAACGCTGCCCCAGATTCTCCGTCCAAACAGCTTCCAGACCAGATTTCATTCTTCAGTGGAAATCCATCAGTTGAAATAGTTCATGGTATTATGCACCTATATAAGACAAAGTAAGAAAACCCTCTTTTCTTGGGGGTTAGTCTATTCAAGACACTCTAATTTTTTTTTTGTTAGTAAGATGACCTCCTTAAAAGAAGATGTGCGGCGCAGTGCCATGCTGTGTATTCTCACAGTCCCTGCTGCAATGACCAGTCATGACCTTATGAAGTTTGTTGCCCCATTTAACGAAGTAATTGAACAAATGAAAATTATCAGAGACTCTACTCCCAACCAATATATGGTGCTGATAAAGTTTCGTGCACAGGTAAAAGTTATTAAATTTATTAAAAATCTCTTATTTTTTTCCTTTTCCCCATTGGTGTACATAGGCTGATGCGGATAGTTTTTATATGACATGCAATGGCCGCCAGTTCAACTCAATAGAAGATGACGTTTGCCAGCTAGTGTATGTGGAAAGAGCTGAAGTGCTCAAATCTGAAGATGTAAGTGTGAATTGTTCCTATATTTAATTAAAAGAGTGAGGCTTATGTGAGGTGTTTCCTGTAGGGCGCCAGCCTCCCAGTGATGGACCTGACTGAACTCCCCAAGTGCACGGTGTGTCTGGAGCGCATGGACGAGTCTGTGAATGGCATCCTCACAACGTTATGTAACCACAGCTTCCACAGCCAGTGTCTACAGCGCTGGGACGATACCACGTGAGTGCAGGGGCCGAACCCCTCTGTGTACACCTGCACCATTATCTTTTGGTGTCCTGGATAGGTGTCCTGTTTGCCGGTACTGTCAAACGCCCGAGCCAGTAGAAGAAAATAAGTGTTTTGAGTGTGGTGTTCAGGAAGTAAGTAATGGGTGATGGAAAAGAACAAAGAATTAACTAATTAAGATCTTACCTCTTCCGGCAGAATCTTTGGATTTGTTTAATATGCGGCCACATAGGATGTGGACGGTATGTCAGTCGACATGCTTATAAGCACTTTGAGGAAACGCAGCACACGTATGCCATGCAGCTTACCAACCATCGAGTCTGGGACTATGCTGGAGGTGAATACCACTCTCTTTTCTAATTTGGACTCAAGAAACACACTTTTGTTGACTCTTTCTGTAGATAACTATGTTCATCGACTGGTTGCAAGTAAAACAGATGGAAAAATAGTACAGTATGAATGTGAGGGGGATACTTGCCAGGAAGAGAAAATAGATGCCTTACAGTTAGAGGTAAGAGATTTAATGAGTTATCACTCTATCTGTACATTTTGGTCTTTATTCTCTATGTTTCTAGTATTCATATTTACTAACAAGCCAGCTGGAATCTCAGCGAATCTACTGGGAAAACAAGATAGTTCGGATAGAGAAGGACACAGCAGAGGAAGTAAGTCTGTTTGGTTTGGGTGACTGCGGAAAGAAATGAATCTGATTTCTCTTTGCTCTTTCAGATTAACAACATGAAGACCAAGTTTAAAGAAACAATTGAGAAGTGTGATAATCTAGAGCACAAACTAAATGATCTCCTAAAAGAAAAGCAGTCTGTGGAAAGAAAGTAGGTATAATCGGTCTATTCTGTTGTAACAGATGTGCTTTTGTCTTCCTTTGTTTTTCAAAAGGTGCACTCAGCTAAACACAAAAGTGGCCAAACTCACCAACGAGCTCAAAGAGGAGCAGGAAATGAACAAGTGTTTGCGAGCCAACCAAGTCCTCCTGCAGAACAAGCTAAAAGAGGAGGAGAGGGTGCTGAAGGAGACCTGTGACCAAAAAGATCTGCAGATCACCGAGATCCAGGAGCAGCTGCGTGACGTCATGTTCTACCTGGAGACACAGCAGAAGATCAACCATCTGCCTGCCGAGACCCGGCAGGAAATCCAGGAGGGACAGATCAACATCGCCATGGCCTCGGCCTCGAGCCCTGCCTCTTCGGGGGGCAGTGGGAAGTTGCCCTCCAGGAAGGGCCGCAGCAAGAGGGGCAAGTGACCTTCAGAGCAACAGACATCCCTGAGACTGTTCTCCCTGACACTGTGAGAGTGTGCTGGGACCTTCAGCTAAATGTGAGGGTGGGCCCTAATAAGTACAAGTGAGGATCAAGCCACAGTTGTTTGGCTCTTTCATTTGCTAGTGTGTGATGTAGTGAATGTAAAGGGTGCTGACTGGAGAGCTGATAGAAAGGCGCTGCGTTCGAAAAGGTCTTAAGAGTTCACTAACCTCACATTCTAATGACCATTTTGCCTTCCTGCTTGGTAGAAGCCCCAACTCTGCTGTGCATTTTTCCATTGTATTTATGGAGTTGGCGTATTTGACATTCAGTTCTGGGGTAGGTTTAAGATGTTAAGTTATTTCTTGTAACCTCAAAGGTAAGGTTATCTAGCACTAAAGCACCAAACCTCTCTGAGGGCATAACAGCTGCTTTAAAGAGAGGTTTCCATTGGCTATTAAGGAGTTATGAAAACTCCCTAGCAATAGTGTCATATCATTATCATCTCCCCCTTCCTCTGGGGAGTGGAAGAATTGCTTGAATGTTATCTGAAAAGAGGCCTGGTAGTAAACCAGGCCCTGGCTCTTTACCAGCAGTCATCTCTTCTTGCTCTGGGGCCAGCCAGGAAAAACAAACAACCCGGGGCACATTGGGTAGACTCAGTGTAGGAAAAATGGTGGCAGCTCCACTGTTTATTTTTGGTGACTTCGTACATCATTATGAACCGCAATTAAGGAGGAGGCTTAATGGCTGTTCCCAAACTCAAATCTCAGAGTGGGTATCCTAGCATCTAGCAAGACTGAGTGGGGAGATTTCTCATCCGTGTGAAAATGTAGAGTGAGGCCTCTGACTAGCTAATTGTGTATTTTGTTGGGTTTAGTATTTTCTAAATGTTTACAAAATATTGGGCTGCATGTTCAGGTTGCAGCTAGAGGGAGCTTGGGCAGATTTTCAATTACGCTTTCAAGATATAACCAAAAGCTGTTTCTAAATCCTAAAATTAGAATTTCAACAGAGCCCCCTTTAGAACAGTCATATAACGCTTGTGTGGGCCAACAGAGGGGCTGTGTACTCTCTCTGGAACCATAAATGTCAAATAATTTATAACCTGCAGTAATTGAGCAAACTTAAAATAAGACCTGTGTTGGAATTTAGTTTCTTGAAGAGGTAGAGGGATAGGTTAGTAAGATGTATTGTTAAACAACAGGTTTTAGTTTTTGCTTTATAATTAGCCACAGGTTTTCAAATGATCACATTTCAGAATAGGTTTTTAGCCTGTAATTAGGCCTCATCCCCTTTGACCTAAATGTCTTACATGTTACTTGTTAGCACATCAACTGTATCACTAATCACCATCTGTTTTTGTGGGATGTGCTGCAGCATTTCCCAAAAAACTTTACGTGTAATGTTGCAAAATGAATGTACTCAGACATTCTTAATTTTTACTTAGGGCAGACCAACTCTTTGAGTCTCTCTTGGACTTATATATACAGATATCTTAAGAGTGGGAATGTAAAGCATAACCTAATTCTCTTTCCTATAGAGATTCTATTTTATTTAAAATCTATTTTTACACTAGTTAGAATCCTGCTGTTTTGGCCAAGTACTTGTCTTGCATGTCTGACCTTGCAGAAGCTGGGGTGGATCATAGCATACTAATGAAGAGAATTAGAAGTAGTTTACAAAGCTCGCTCACTCCTCATTTCTCTGTGATCCCTTCTATCCAGTGGCCCCACCACCACCTGGGAAAACAGATTTTTCAGTACAGGTGGGATAAATGCTCTGAAAGGCTGTGCCCAGAGGAATGAGCAAATAGGCAAGTGTTTCCAAACTACTTGGAGGTTTACAAAAAATATGTCCCAGAAAAAAAAAAAATCTTACCAAGATACGTAAAGAAAAAAAAATTTTTTTTTAAACAGTCAAAGAGTCATGTTTGAATTTCACAAAATCACATCAGACAGAAGTTGTTTTCTTCAGGAGGGAAATGAACCACTTAATATACCCATACTACCTTGAACAATGAAATTGAATTAAAATAGCCAAACTTTGAAATTATTCTGCCCCGTGTGAAATGTGTGTCTCTGACT